GCCACCTTATGGAAAATGGATTGTTCGGACAGAGCTGGACAAAAGAATGGAAACAGACCAGATATTTCAGGCAGGCTAGAGATGAGCGTGGCCTGGCCTTGCCTGGGGCGGTTGTGACTGACTGGATTGGGTGAAGGACAGGAAAGCTACAACAAGGGTGCCTATAGGTGTTCGTATTGAGTCACTGGGGGCACCCTAAATGGGAGTTACCTCAGTAGCAGTTTGAGACACCAGTCAGATAATGGATGTGAAAGCTTTTAGAAAGGTTGAACGGCGGCTGAAATCGCGTGTGTTCCATTTACAGATGGGAAACTGAGGCACGAGATACCAGAGGATGGAGTCAGGCCACGTTGTGCGCCACTCTCCCCGCTTAGGTGGGTGAGGAGACCGAGGTGTGTTGGGCCCCCGCTAAACACCAGCACCGACCTGAGCCCCGCCCAGACCCCTCCAGCCGGCTTTCCCTGTCCTCTGCTCGTGTGCCAATAAAGTTATTGAAATTGACACCGGTTGCTAAGGAAGTGGGTCGCCGAGCCAGGTTGCTAAGGAAGTGAGCGGCCACTGTCTCTCCCCATCCGGGGCAGCGGGGAATGGCTGAGCCAGGGGTTCGCCGCCCCCGCCGCCGCCGCCGCCGCCGCCGCCGCCGCCGCCGCCCGCTTTCGGCTCGGGCCTCAGGTGAGTCGGAGGGGCCGGGCGCCCACCGAGCAGGGCTAATCCTGTGGCCGCCTGGGGTTTTCCCTGCGACCTGCGCCCGCGCCTCTGCCTGGCTTTGCTGTCCCGCGAGCCGGAGCATCCTCTGCCCTGCCTCCTAGGCATCCTTTGGTAGTCCGGACGGCCTTGCCCCTCCTTCCCCTGGCAGGGTCGCGGCCCGACCCCCAGACACGGCCACCTTGGGTCGCAGCCCACCTGGGGGCCCTGAGGCGGTGGTCAGGGCCCCAGTTTGGGAGGAGGGCGGGGAAGCGAGAGCCTGGGGTCCGAACCTCGGCGCTGTGCTGGGCTTGCTGTGTGACCTTGGGCAAGTCTTTTCACCTCCCTGGCCTTAGCTGACCTGTTTATTCAATGGGGTCCTAACATTGCTGCTCAGAGTGGTAAAGATAATGAGAAGTGTATGTGAAAGTGCCCTAAATGGGGAGAGGGAGAATTCTTAGGGCACCCTAGATGGGAGACCAAGAGGGCAGTTTGAAGTCTGAGCGAGTTAGAGACGTGGCATTTCCACTTAGTAACTGTGTGGCCCTGGGCAAGTTAATTTCTCTGAGTCTTCTTTTCCTTATCTGTGAAATGAGGTAATAGACTACTGTGGAAATCAGTGAGACTGGGTATGTCAAGTAGCTTGGCACATAGTAAGTGCTCAACCAGCTATTATGAGGCGTCCAGGGTAGGAGGGCAAGACTTCCAGGAGGAGATGACTTTGGGACAGGTAAGGTGTAGGTGTGTAGAGTGCCAGCTCATATGGGTAGTCCTACTGCAATGCCAACCCCCAACCCCGGTTTTACTTCTCCATTCTGCTCAGAGCAAGGGAGGTACTTCTACAAGTAGTCCTGGGAAACTCTTTGAGGTCAACCCCTTGTAGATAGCTGGGGTCATGGTCTCATTTTCTACCTGGGCTTCGTTGACCCTTCCAGAAGAAAAAAGGCATCTTTGTGTCCTTTGGGAAGTGCTTAAAGCAGTAATAACTATTTACAAGCATATGATTAAGAAGCACTTTACCAGGCATATTATTTCATTTAATCTTTATGTAGACTTTGCCAGGTGCCTGGTGATGTCATCCTCATTTTGCCGATGAGGAAACTGAGGTTCAGAAAAGTAAAGGGAAGGACCTGCTTAAGAATCCTTTTTTTTTTTTTTTTTTTTGAGACAGAGTCTTAGTCTGTTGCCCAGGCTGGAGTGCAGTGGCGCGATCTCAGCTCACTGCAACCTCCGCCTCGTGTGTTCAAGCGATTCTCCTGCCTCAGCCTCCCGAGTAGCTGGGACTACAGATGTTCACCACCTCGTCCACTAATTTTTGTAGTTTTAGTAGAGACAAGGTTTCACCATGTTGGCCTGGCTGGTCTCGAACTCCTGGCCTCAAGTGATATACCTGCCTCGGCCTCCCAAAGTGCTAGGATTACATGCGTGAGCCACCACACCCAGTCATTGCCTAAGAATCTTGTATCTATTAAGTGATGGAAGTGGACGTGTTTCTAGGTAAATCCTGTATTTTATCCCCCATTCACTGTTGCCTCTGATTTTGCAACAGTTGCTATTATAAGGCCACAGGGGTATTCTTTTGTTACTTTTAACTGGCTAGAAGTTAAAAGGCAAGGAAACAAGATCTCAGGTAAAGCTTTATTTAAATAGATACCACCCAAAGTGAGGATCTCAGAAAATAGTTGGAATCTTTTTTTTTTTTTTTGAGACGGAGTTTTGCTGTTGTTGCCCAGGCTGGAGTGCAATGGTGCCATCTCAGCTCACTGCAACCTCCGCCTCCCTGGTTCAAGCAGTTCTCCTGCCTCAGCCTCCCAAGTAGCTGGGATTACAGGCATGTGCCACCATGCCCGGCTAATTTTGTATTTTTAGTAGAGATGGGGTTTCTCCATGTTGGTCAGGCTGGTCTCAAACTCCCGACCTCAGGTGATCGCCTGCCTTGGCCTCCCAAAGGACTGGGATTACAGGCATGAGCCACTGTGCCCAGCCTGAGAGCTGGAATCTTTAAAAGAGGGCTTCTCTGTCCCTCATTCCCTCCTCATTAAAATGAGGGGACTAGGCTAGATTATACTGAAGGCCCTTTCAGTGCTGTTATGCAGTTGTGGTTAAAAGCTTGCAATCAGACTACCTGGACTAAAATCTTGGCTCTGCCACTTCCAAGCTGTGTGCTACTGAGCAAAGAGGTGCTACTTTACCTCTGAAATGATGCTCAGTACCTCTGAAATGATGAGAGGACTTTTTGGTAAGGGGCTCTGTGAGGAAGAATTATTCATAGTTCATTTTGAACCCCTTGGTGGTATAGTTTCCTCATCTGTAAAATGGGGATAGTAATAGGCCTTATTACCTGTGGCCTTATTATCATGTATGGCTGTTCTGAGGATTTATTTGAACTTAATATATGTGAAGTGCCCAGCATATTTGGTAAACATTAGCTATCGTTATTTGGGTTTAACGTGGTGCTTGTGCTGTATTTTCCGTGTATGGTTGGTGAAAGAATAAATTAAAGTATGTGATAATACCAGGTCCGTCAACCATAATGTCATTGCAAGCATGAAACAGTAGCCATCATGGCATTATATAAATGTTGATATTTTTATACAGTTGGCCCCAGGAACCTGTAATCATGTGCCACAATGGGTTGCAAAGAAAGGTAAAGCTGTCCAGGCATGGTGGCTCACGGCTGTAATCCCAGCACTTTGGGAGGCCAAGACGGGTGGATCACGAGGTCAGGAGATCGAGACCATCCTGGCTAGCACAGTGAAACCCCATCTCTACTAAAAGAAAAAAAAAATTAGCTGGGCATGGTGGCGGGCGCCTGTAGTCCCAGCTACTCGGGAGGCTGAGGCAGGAGAATGGCGTGAACCGGGGAGGTGGAACTTGCAGTGAGCCAAGATTGCGCCACTGCACTCCAGCCTGGGCGACAGAGCAAGACTCCGTCTCAAAAAAAAAAAAAAAAAAAAAAAAAAGAAAGAAAGATGAAAGCTGATGGTAGGACGTTAGGTTTAGTAGCTCAACATCCAATTCAGTAAATATTTGCTAAATCCCCTTATGCTAGGCACATGGAGGATGTGGAGGTCAATCCCATCTCCATATCCTTCGAGGAACTCAGAGCTTAATTTGCAAATTACTGCATTTGACATCTTTAAATGAATTCATATCTTATGTTTGCCTTGGCTGCAGAGTGAAGCCACTGATTCTAATCTGTTTTGTTGTGTCCCTAGACTTCTGTTAGGTGCCTGGATTAGAAACCTCAGATTGCTTCCTAAGCCTTTTCATCCATTAATTCGCAAGTCCCTGAGAAAGACCCCGTCTTATGTAACAGAGAGTAGCAATACTTGACAATAACAATAAGGTGCCTAATGGCTTACAAAAATGCCTACACTTGCTTACACATGCTTTTACTCATTTAATCTTATCTGTGTCCCTTCAAGGAAGGTAAGGTGCAGATTAGGATCTCTGTTTTATAGTCGAGGAATCTGAATGGAAGCCAAGAAGCCATGATGCTATTGAGTGGCCCATTTCACGTTGAAATCCAGTCTTCTGTCTTCAAATTCAGTGTACTTACCACTATCCTGCCCGGATTGTATTTATTCAGTATTTCCTGAGCACCTAGAATGTGTCAGTTCTGTTTTAGCCTGGAGATATCATGGTAGAAAGGTACAGAGTCCCTTGCTCTCATGCAGCTTATATTCTACTGGCAGCAAACAGAAAAATACAGCAGTAAATGAACAAGGGAATTTGGATGAGGAATAAGTGCTGGGGTGAAATCCCATCTCTATTAAAAATACAAAACTTAGCTGGGTGTGGTGGCACGTGCCTGTAGTCCCAGCTATTCAGGAGGCTGAGGCACAAGAATTGCTTGAACCTGGGAAGCAGAGGCTGCAGTAAGCCGAGGTTGCGCCATTGCACTCCAGCCTGGGCAACAGAGCGAGACTCCATCTCAAAAAGAAAAAAAACCCAACAAACAAAAAGAAAAAGAAAAGGCCTTGCTAGGATGGTGACGTTTTTGCTGAGATTTGCTCCCAGGGACGGGCCAGCCATTTGAAGACATGTCAGAAGGAAGAGCAAGGGTAAAGGCTGTGAGGTGGCAACAAGCTTGGTAAGTTCCAGAAACTGCAAGAAGGCTTACAAACTGTGCTTATTTACTTTTGCTTTTTCTCTAGGACCGTAGCATCCTGAGACATTTTGAATTGACACTTCTCAAGATTTGACTGGATCAGAGTTCATCATGTCAAAGTTGAAAAGCTCAGAGTCAGTCAGGGTGGTGGTTCGCTGTCGGCCCATGAATGGCAAGGAAAAGGCTGCTTCGTATGACAAAGTGGTGGATGTGGATGTTAAGCTGGGGCAGGTGTCTGTGAAGAACCCCAAAGGGACGGCCCATGAAATGCCCAAGACCTTCACCTTTGATGCCGTCTATGACTGGAATGCCAAGCAGTTTGAACTGTACGATGAGACGTTCCGACCACTTGTTGACTCTGTCCTGCAAGGTTTCAATGGAACCATTTTTGCCTATGGACAAACTGGGACAGGAAAAACCTACACCATGGAAGGAATCCGTGGTGACCCTGAAAAAAGAGGAGTCATTCCTAACTCATTTGACCATATCTTCACCCACATCTCTCGATCCCAGAATCAACAATACCTGGTCAGGGCTTCTTACTTAGAGATCTACCAGGAGGAGATCCGAGATTTGCTCTCAAAGGATCAGACCAAAAGGCTTGAGCTCAAAGAGAGGCCTGACACAGGAGTGTATGTGAAAGACCTGTCTTCCTTTGTCACCAAGAGTGTGAAGGAGATAGAGCATGTGATGAATGTGGGGAACCAGAACCGTTCTGTCGGTGCTACCAACATGAACGAGCACAGCTCGCGTTCTCATGCAATTTTCGTTATCACTATTGAGTGCAGCGAGGTGGGCCTCGATGGTGAAAACCACATCCGTGTAGGAAAATTGAACCTTGTAGATCTTGCTGGCAGCGAACGGCAAGCCAAGACCGGCGCACAAGGGGAGAGATTAAAAGAAGCTACCAAGATCAACCTCTCCCTTTCCGCTTTGGGTAATGTCATCTCTGCTCTAGTGGACGGCAAAAGCACTCACATTCCATATCGGGACTCAAAGCTTACCAGGCTCCTCCAAGATTCCCTTGGTGGCAATGCCAAGACTGTGATGGTGGCCAACGTGGGGCCTGCCTCTTACAACGTAGAAGAGACTCTGACCACTCTGCGATATGCCAACCGTGCCAAAAACATTAAGAACAAACCAAGGGTCAATGAGGACCCCAAGGATGCCCTCCTTCGAGAATTCCAGGAAGAGATTGCTCGGCTCAAGGCCCAGCTGGAAAAACGGTCCATTGGTAGGAGGAAGAGGCGAGAGAAGCGGAGGGAAGGTGGTGGCAGTGGTGGGGGTGGGGAAGAGGAGGAGGAGGAGGGAGAAGAGGGTGAGGAGGAAGGGGATGATAAGGATGATTACTGGCGGGAACAGCAAGAAAAACTGGAGATTGAGAAGCGGGCCATTGTAGAGGATCACAGCTTGGTTGCAGAGGAGAAGATGAGGCTGCTGAAGGAGAAAGAGAAAAAGATGGAGGACCTGCGGCGGGAGAAGGATGCTGCCGAGATGCTGGGCGCCAAGATCAAGGTACCATACCCGTACCCTTCCTTAGGCCCTTGATGAGATGGATTCTACTTTGTTTCTCACTCAGGCCATGGAGAGTAAGTTGCTTGTTGGAGGAAAAAATATAGTAGATCATACGAATGAACAGCAGAAAATCCTGGAGCAGAAACGACAGGAAATTGCAGAGCAGGTAACTTTTCATTCTTTTTCAGGGAGAATGGGGGCAAGCTGATGAATTTTGTCATGTTGCTCAGAAACGTCGAGAAAGAGAAATCCAGCAACAGATGGAAAGTCGAGATGAGGAGACCTTGGAACTTAAAGAGACATACAGCTCATTGCAGCAAGAGGTGGACATCAAGACCAAAAAACTCAAAAAGGTATGAAAGGAATGAGGCCAGATGGAGTTGCCACCCTCCTCACCTGCCTCTCCCCTCATTCCAGCTCTTCTCCAAGCTTCAGGCAGTGAAGGCTGAGATCCATGACCTCCAAGAAGAACACATCAAGGAGCGCCAAGAGCTAGAGCAGACTCAGAATGAGCTCACCAGGGAGCTGAAACTCAAGTAAGTGCCAGGCCTTCCATAGTGCCCCCAAGTCTGTTTTCACCTGTTATGTGTGCTCTTACAGGCATCTTATTATAGAAAACTTTATCCCTCTGGAAGAAAAAAGTAAAATTATGAATAGAGCCTTCTTTGATGAAGAGGAAGATCATTGGAAACTACATCCTATAACCAGACTGGAGTAAGTCACTATTAACTTCAAGTATATTTTCAGCCAGGGCTTTAACACTGCAGTTCATTTCCAGGAACCAGCAGATGATGAAGCGGCCAGTCTCAGCCGTGGGATATAAGAGACCATTGAGCCAGCACGCAAGAATGTCCATGATGATTCGTCCAGAGGCCCGATATAGGGTGAGAAGATCCTTCTTGGGTTTTTCTCCTGTTAACCTAGCTGGTGATGGCTGTGCTTCTGCAGGCAGAAAACATTGTGCTGTTAGAGCTGGACATGCCCAGCCGGACCACCAGAGACTATGAGGGTCCAGCCATTGCCCCCAAGGTCCAGGCTGCATTGGATGCGGCTCTGCAGGATGAAGATGAGATACAGGTGGATGCATCATCATTTGAAAGCACTGCAAATAAGAAATCCAAGGCCAGGTGAGTGGCTTTGATGACGTGTGTTTAAACAGATGTAATATAAACATGTGTTTGACTTTTGCAGGCCTAAAAGTGGAAGGAAGTCGGGATCCTCCTCCTCTTCCTCAGGAACCCCTGCATCTCAGCTTTATCCACAGTCTCGGGGGCTGGTTCCAAAGTAAAGCCAGCTTCTCCTCTCCCAGGGCGGAAACAGCATTTGCCTTCTGAGAGAAGAGACTAGCAAAAAGCTGCAGAGAGGATTCGGCCCAAACTCAGAACTGTTCCCCTGAGGAGAAGCGGTGGCCTCTTTGCAGATCAACCAACTTAATCTGGTTGAACGTGCTGTTCCTAATCTGGCACTCAGCCCCTCTGGGAAACATCTTTTAATTAGCATCTCAGAAATGCATGGGTAAGGTAAAGTGCGATAGTTCAAGTGGAAAGCAAGAGAATGACCAGTGACCTTGCTTCCTTCCCCCTTGCCTTCTTCTCCCCCTTCCCCTGTGCTCCCTTTCTCTCCTCTCTCCTTTTCTAGCCTGTTCTTTACATGGGGCTCCCTTCTTGTTGAACAATAGGGCAGAATCAGGAGTCACCTTAGCAGGACCACATCTTTGGAGCCTCGGGATAAAATGACAGTGAGGTTGAAAAGTGAAAACCCTAGAACTTGAATAGGTGCCTGTTCTTGTAGGGAGAAATGAGAAATCGCATTTGGATCCAGGCCCCAGGTGGGCACCATCAGCAGTCTTGCTTCCATGCACCTCAGTAAGAAGTGGATCTGCCTTTGGGACCTGCTCAGTGAGGAAATCTCTTCCAATTTCTGCTTCTGAATGATTCAATGTTGGGAGCAATAGAAATAACATTCCCTTTGCCTTCTCTGAGTGTTTAGGGAAATAGCTTCTTTAAAACCTCAAAACCATGACCATCCTGTCAAAGACCTAAGTCTGTAAGCTGGTGCCATGTCCATACACCATGTCACTTTACTCTTCATTTGTCACCATCTTTTCCCATGCACGCATACTCTGAACATCCTTGTGTGGGCCCATCCTCTGCATCCAGAGCATGCTCTGCAGTGGGCCTGTTTTGTGGAAGAAAGGAGGCTGTCTCTGCCTTCTCTGATGGGACTGGAGTTGAGGGAAGGAGCTGTATTGTGGCACTTCTGAATTCCCCGTTTTGTTCCATATTGGTATAGAGAGCAGAAGAGTAGCTAGGCAGATGCAGAGATGGAGACATGAGACTCAGTGCAGTGGGCAGGGAAGACATAACAGATGGAAGCAAAGGAATCCTGCCTGCCTTCAGCAGAGAATTCACCGAATCCTAGAACTGTGGCTCCCTCCAGGCAGAGCCTAAGATGCTGGTGAAGAATAGCTGTGTGATTGAATAGGCTCAAAGGAGAGTTCAGAATTCCCATTTACATATTACTAGTTTGGTTTGTAAGTTTTAGTTCCTTGTATTATTGAGATTCAGAGCTTCATTTTATGTTGGTCATTAGGTGAATATTACTCATTTTCCCTCAAGAGAAGCTCATAAGTGTGTGTGGGTGTGAGAGCACGATGGTGCCTGTGTTCTGTGAATGTGTCCATATGTGTCTGTAAGAGAGACAGAGACCAAGAACTTGCCCAATTTTAGAAATACACTAATGTGCAGTTGTTGCCTTTTGTCTGTATTGAAGGCCCATTGAATGACTAATCCAGGCTGGAAGCATTCCCATGTGGGTGTCTGAGTCCATGAGCCAAGCCTGAGGGGACAGTGAGTCTCCAGGTCTGCCACACTGGTGCACCTTGCTGGCACGGTGCCTCAGGAAGGTGGCGACTCAGGTGGGCCTTGAGTTATATTTTAACTCAGCTGCTCAGTTCCCAGGGCACATTTCTGGATCAGAACCCATGGGAAACAGGAGGTACTAAGTGCAATGTCTTAGCATTCTGCAAAATGGAGATCTGTTGTCCAGCGGCTTATCTCCTTTTTAGTAACCCTTCTTTCTGAACCCAGGGCCCTTTTCAGCCTTCCCTCATATTTTCTTGAGATCAAACTTTACTTCTTTCTTATTTACTAAGAATTTGCCTGTTTGAATAAGAACAAAACGCTAAGGTGGGTAGCCTAAGCTGATTTTCTGCTGGTTACACGTGTCTCTCACACCACATTTCCTCAAAGCTAATCTGAATTCTGTAGGCTAAAAATATTCATGTAGCAAATCTGAGAATTGAAAACTGCAGATAACCGGCCGGGTATGGTGACTCATGCCTGTAATCCTAGCACTTTGGGAGGCCGAGGTGGGTGGACCACCTGAGGTTAGGACTTCAAGACCAGCCTGGCCAACATGGTGAAACCCCATCTGTACTAAAAATACAAAAATTTGCCTGGTGTGGTGGTGCATGCCTCTAGTCCTAGCTACTCGGGAGGCTGAGGCACGAGAATCACTTGAACCTGGGAGGCGGAGGTTGCAGTGAGTCGAGATAACACTACTGCATTCCAGCCTGGGTGACAGAGTGAGACTCCCCCTCAAAAAAAAAAAAAAAAAAAAAAAAAACAGAAAGAAAGAAAAAGAAAACTGCAGATAACCCTATACATTAATACTGGTATCTCGAGGTGACTCTTCTGACCAAGGGTGGTTAAGTGACACATAGAACTTTTCTAAGAGAAGACAGACAAGTTGACAGGCATGCCTTGTACTCAGCTGTGTTCATGTGGTGGTCTGTGGAAAGAAAAGAAGACTCATTTGGAAATGAAGCTGTCCCTTTCCAAGCAGTCTCTGGTGCTTTTCTTCTCTCAAAATGGATCCGATAAATATTTGAATAGAGCAGATTGTAGAATGTCGTGCTGTCACCAGAAAGCTGCTGTTTTGGGTTCTGCATTGAGCCAAATATGTAGAGGACCTACCAAGCCCACTGAGGGACTAGGTTTTCATGTCTCTAGTCATACCTAGAATGTTCTGAGCCGTCTGAGGGCCTTCATGCCGGCAGCAGCTAGCAAAGCCAGAAAGCAAGTCTAACAGGATCTAAGATGACCATCAGGAGAAGGAGTTTGAGACTGTGTATGCAACCCCCAATAGACCCCCTTTTACTCTGATCTGGAGAATGTATCTGGCTTCATATTTTCAAGTCACATGTCTCTCAGACCCCTGGATTCAGAACCCAAGGCCACAAATCATAGGCATGAAGCACTTTCTTAAGACTGACCTAACGCTGGATTATTTCCCGTCCAATGCCTGCATGCTGCTTGAATTGCTCCACCCACACCTCCATGACCAAGGGCGCCAGAGTGCTGCAACTGGGGCGTGGGCCGCTCTCTGCTTTTCCTGTCTGACTCTGACAAGTCCTCCCTCACTGAATGTAGAATCGTTGCCAAGTTTCTGAGAAGTGTCGATTCCCTGTTAACATGGATATCAGTTCTGCCTCACATTTCCCACTTGAGGTTGAGGCGTACTGGAGACAACACCTCAGACCATCTGAACCCCATCAGTGGACGAAAATGGGGCTGTTAATATACTCTAAAAGCCATACTAAAAATGCTCTGAGGGAACTGGCTAAGAATAGTGGGCCTGGTGATTGTCTATCACGCAAGGCTTTGTTTTGTACTGTTCAGAAATCTGTCACCTTTCTGCCTGCCCTTGTTTCCTGAATGAAATGCTTCTGGGGTTATTTATGAAAGGAGTGATCCTGGGGCAGGCAGGAGGCAGTGGGCTTCATGGCTCCTTGAAGTTATTACTGATCTTGACCTTCTCTTTGGCTACCTTTAGACAAAGAATACGCCAATCAATACTTGGGGCTCTAAGTTTTACAATTGATATTTATTTGTATCATCTCTTTGTCTAGGAATGTAAAAGTGATTCTAAACTAAGATGTGTAATAAAAATCAATCAGATTTATTGTACCTACAAAAAGGTGTCCTCATAAATGACTAAGGCTTTTGAAA